CACTCATGGGAATGAATGGCACTGCAGGTTTTTCCTGCTTACTGCAGACAAAACCAATTCACTGAAAAGTGCTACTGCAGTATACAGTTGTATTAACCTGAGGCTGGCCTCAGGGAAGAAGGGTTACCACTCAAGTAAGTTTTCCTGAAGGGTCAGCTCAGAGGTTAGGGTATTTCATAGTTTGGTGTGGGCAGGGCACTAGGGAATGGATGCTGCTGATTGGTTGGAGATGCAATCACAGGGGTGTGGACTACACTCCTCAACAGCTGAGTCCGCCTCTTGGGGGAGGAGTGGGACAGAAGAAGCGGTTGGGTCATGGGTCACGAGTCTGGGTGGGGTCAGTTAGTTGCCAGAATGCGAAAGTCTGAAAAATGCCTCAAAAGACCAATCTTAGGTGCTACGATAACGTTATCTACAGGAATAATTGGGGAAGTTACACATCCGATGTCCTCCGAAACAATGGCTGGTTATCGTTTACTACATTTTAGCAGAATTCTCCCCTCATAATCCTAACCTCCCGGTCTTTCATTAGTTTTATAAAGGCAGTTTCAGCCCCCAAACAAGGAGGGGCCCTGTTTAAGGAAGGGACTATGATCATCCTTGCTTAAAAGTTAAACTATAAATTCTCCCATGGTTAGCTTGGTTTATGCCCAGGAATGAGCGAAGACAGCCGGCCTGCGAGGCTAGAAGCAAGATGGAGTGAGCCATGTTAGATTTCTCTCACTGTCTTTGCAAAGGCGGTTTCCAGGAACAGCGTGCAGAATAGGGGGCTATCAGGCTCCTTTTGGTCATTTCTTCCTAGCCGTCCGATTCTGAGCTCTTCCCAACCCTTTTCTTGGCGACTTACCTCCCGCTGTCCTGGCCCACGCTACTTTTCGCGGCTGCGCAAGACCCTACGCAATCCAAAATATTTCATAGCTAAAAGGGTCCCAACTTCCGGAGACCTCCCGGAAGGGGCGGGGCTTATGGTAGCCCATTCGTACGTATCGGCCCGTTTGTCTGAAGGTTGACGGAAGTGCTCTATCTTGTTGCCGGAAGTGGGAAGAGAGAAAGGTTGTGATGGCGGCTATAGCTGCATCCGAGGTGAGTTCCACCCACCGTACACCGGGGGTTTTGCTCTGCCTGAAGCCAGTTCTCCTTGTCGCAGGTGCTGGTGGACAGCGCGGAGGAGGGGTCCCTCGCTGCGGCGGCGGAGCTGGCCGCTCAGAAGCGCGAACAGAGACTGCGCAAATTCCGGGAGCTGCACCTGATGCGGGTGAGTAGTCTTGGAGGCCGGCTTAGATCCGTTAGCTGACAGACTTCTTGTGTTACGGTTTTAGAATGAAGCTCGTAAATTAAATCACCAGGAAGTTGTGGAAGAAGATAAAAGACTAAAATTACCTGCAAATTGGGAAGCCAAAAAAGCTCGTTTGGAGTGGGAACTAAAGGAAGAGGAAAAGAAAAAGGTTAGGAACTATTCTATCTTCATAAGTGATTTATTGTAGGTGTCAGCTTTTTTCTTCTTTTTAGGAATGTGCGGCAAGAGGAGAAGACTATGAGAAAGTGAAGTTGCTGGAGATCAGTGCAGAAGATGCAGAAAGATGGGAGAGGAAAAAGAAGAGGAAAAACCCTGATCTGGGATTTTCAGGTCAGATTGACCTTTATTGAACCTTATTGACTTATTATCGCTGATTCTCATTTTATATTTTTAGATTATGCTGCTGCCCAGTTACGCCAGTATCATCGGTTGACCAAGCAGATCAAACCTGACATGGAAACATATGAGAGACTGAGAGAAAAACAGTAAGTCCTTTTTCAACCTGAGGTGATGTGGAGTTACTGTAAGTTCATTTTGCTGCCTTTTCAGTGGAGAAGAGTTTTTCCCAACATCCAATAGTCTTCTTCATGGAACACATGTGCCTTCCACAGAGGAAATTGACAGGATGGTCATAGATCTGGAAAAACAGTAAGTATTCAGTAGAGCAGCTTGACGTTGTATTTGAATTTTGTAAATTTTCTTCTTTCCCCAGGATTGAAAAACGAGACAAATATAGCCGGAGACGTCCTTATAATGATGATGCAGATATCGACTACATTAATGAAAGGAATGCCAAATTCAACAAGAAAGCTGAAAGATTCTATGGGAAATACACAGCTGAAATTAAACAGAATTTGGAAAGAGGAACAGCTGTCTAATCCCTTCAAGAACTGTTTATAGAAGCTTGAGAATGGGGTAAAAATTTCTGCTAGCAAAATCAAGTTCTTTTTGAAATTTTATCAGTAATCCAGAATTTAGTAGTCCATGCCTTCTCACTCAGCATTTAGAAATAAAAATGTGGTTTCTTAAACGTATATCCTTTCATGTATATTTCCACATTTTTGTGCTTGGATATAAGATGTATTTCTTGTAGTGAAGTTGTTTTGTAATCTACTTTGTATACATTCTAATTATATTATTTTTCTATGTATTTTAAATGTATATGGCTGTTTAATCTTTGAAGCATTTTGGGCTTAAGATTGCCAGCAGCACACATCAGATGCAGTCATTGTTGCTATCAGTGTGGAATTTGATAGAGTCTAGACTCGGGCCACTTGGAGTTGTGTACTCCAAAGCTAAGGACAGTGATGAGGAAGATGGCAGTGGCCACCGGAGGACTGGAGCAGTCCCTCCTCATGGCGGCCTGTGACCAAGGTCGGGGAGGAGTGGAGCTATCCTTCCATGATCTGATCATGTACAGTTCCCTTTTTAAAAAGCAATAAATGCTTGGGATTAGAATTTCTAACATTTTTAGTCTATCATTTAAAACAAACATTTGTATATATACATTTGTTTATATACATACATGCTTCCATTCTACAAACACTGAAAGAATATTTTATTATGGGAAATTCCATACACCCAATACCCCTGGTGAGTCCCATATACCCAGTACCCTGTTCAACAATCATTAACTCATGGCCAGTCCTGCTTCATCTTTATTTCCATTTACTTTCTTCATGACTCTTATTTTGACGCATATACTAGATATATAATTTCATCTATAATTATTTTAGTATGTATCTCTGAAAGATAAAGACTTAAATGACCACAATACTATTATCACTGCAATAGATTTATTTTTATAAAACTCCAGAGGGAAAGGTTGTTATTTTTTCTCTATGTTGAATTAAATGCTAAATATCTAATTGGGATATTTTAAATTCAAAGAAATCTGAAG